CTTCAGCCTTCGGAGTAGCTAGGACTACATGCACACGCCACCATGCCTGGATAATTTTTGTATGTTTGGTAGAGACAGGGTTTTGCCATATTGTCGAACTCCTGGGCTCAAGGAATCCTCCCACCTCAGCCTCCCCAGTAGCTGGTATTACAGGCTTTCTCCACTATGTCCGGCTAATTTTTGCATTTTTTTGGTAGAGATGGGGGTCTTGCCATATTGCTCAGGCTGGTCTCGAACTCCTGACCTCAAGCCATCCTCCCGCCTTGGCCTCCTAAAGTGCTAGGATTACAGGCAAGAGCCCCTGGCGTCCGGCCTGACCTTTCTTAATATCCCTTTGGAGCAAAGTAGGGGCGGCTCTATCAGGACTCCAAGGAAAGACGGGAAGGGAGATGGGGCCAACCCGCCAGAGCTCCAGAGCACCGGGTTCTCACCTGGCGTAAGGATTATGCTAATACAAGCCCCGCCCCGTCCCAGGCCCCGCCCACCCGATCGGCCTATGGTGTGGGGGCGGGGCTATGTTAATGAGGCCCGGCTGGCCAAGAGCTGTTCCCCGCGCTGCGCGGAGCAGGGACCAGGCGGTTGCGGCGGCGACAGCCATGGCCGGCGCGCTGGCAGGTCTGGCCGCGGGCTTGCAGGTCCCGCGGGTCGCGCCCAGCCCAGACTCGGACTCGGACACAGACTCGGAGGACCCGAGTCTCCGGCGCAGCGCGGGCGGCTTGCTCCGCTCGCAGGTCATCCACAGCGGTCACTTCATGGTGTCGTCGCCGCACAGCGACTCGCTGCCCCGGCGGCGCGACCAGGAGGGGTCCGTGGGGCCCTCCGACTTCGGGCCGCGCAGTATCGACCCCACACTCACACGCCTCTTCGAGTGCTTGAGCCTGGCCTACAGGTGAGGGCGGTTCCGGGCCCTGACGGCCTTGGCTTCCAGGTGGGGATGGGGGGGGGGTCCGGGGCAGGACTGCGCGCTGGGGCCCTCAACACCCCACCCGAGCCCGGTCCTGCGGCTCCCGGAGGCTCCGATCACGCCCTGGACACCCCCTTTCTCCCAGCCCCGAGGTCCTCCTACAGCGGCCCAGCCCGCTGGCCCCTGACGGACCCACGCATTTCTGATTCCCATTCCTCCCCCATTCCCTCTTCCCCGAAGCGCAGACCGCCTGCGCCCCACCTCTACCTGGACCTCTGGTCCCCTCTCTCTGGTCCCAGCCCCTCCGTCCCTACAAAAATGCCAGGCGCCCCTGGTCCCTAGGCCACCCGCGCCCATCCCCACTCTCCACTCTGGAGCCACTCCACCCGACCCCCTGCAGGCCTCGGCCTTCTCCCCAGCAGCCCCGGCCCAAGCCCGCCCTATTCCTGGACCCTGAGATACTCCCAGCGCCCCTGATTGTCCCAGTTCATAACCAAAGTGGACTGGAACTGGCCCACTCTCACGTCCACCTCCCCGCAATTGCTGAGACACCTCTTCTTGATCTGCTACATTAAGGGTGGCGGGAGGAGGATGTCCCAGAAATGTCCAAGAGGCGCAGCTCGCAGAGGTTACGCCGGTGCCCGGGAGGCCTGGGTTCGCCTACCCACGTCGCCACACTAGGCTGAGCGCCCGTCGCTGCCTGGGACCCCCGCTTAGTGCCACCGAGAGCGCACAGGCCGCGCCCCGCTGCCGCTCCACGCCCCGCGTCCCAGAGGAGGGCGCGAACCCGAGGCCTGGCCCAGTGCCCTGGAGCAAAGTTCCCCGGAGTTGAGGGGCCAGTATAAATTATCAACCGAAAACCCGTAGGGGAGAAAGGGGGATCGGCCGGCCTTGATCTTTTCTCTGTGCAAATATTCCTCTTCCTCCGCGGCGCCTCCTCCCCTTCTGAGAACCGCTGGCTACAGATCGGCACCTGCCGCCCTGCGGGGGAGCAGGAGCTGGGGTGGGGACTGTGAGGGGAGTGTTGCCTGCCCCCAACCGCAGCCGCCCAGCTGCGACCCCATTGGCTGGAGGCGGAGTAACCTTGGCCCACAAGCTCTGGCCCCTGGCCCAGGTCATGTTGCAACCCGATCGGCCAGGGCGTCGGACCCGTGTGGAAAGTTCAAATTCCCGTCCCTTCTCCCTCCCTCCCCAAATGTCACGCGACTGCCTGGGACAGGGCATCTAAGGTCCTGGTACACCGGATGCCGGCACTCCTCCTCCTAAGGGTCTCCCATTTCCCACCCAACCCCAACTTTGGCTGCTCATTATATACTACACATCACTCTATTTGGGAGGGGGCCTCACTTCCAACCCTGACGATGGGTGACCAAAGAGGAGAGGTTCTGGGGAGCTGGCAAGGTAAGGGACAGAGCGCACCCCCAAAATTGCCCCTCCCTAACCCTACTCCTCTCCCCTTTGACAGTGGCAAGCTGGTGTCTCCCAAGTGGAAGAATTTCAAAGGCCTCAAGCTGCTCTGCAGAGACAAGATCCGCCTGAACAACGCCATCTGGAGGGCCTGGTATATCCAGTGTGAGTGGCTACCACCAGCCTCCCAAGCCGGGTGGGTGCCCCTGACCTGGCCCCCTTCTCTCAGATGTGAAGCGGAGGAAGAGCCCCGTGTGTGGCTTCGTGACCCCCCTGCAGGGGCCTGAGGCTGATGCGCACCGGAAGCCGGAGGTAGCTGGGTTCTGGACCGCCTGCCCACCTGCTACTGATCCCCCTCCCCCGGCCCCTACCCCAGGCCGTGGTCCTGGAGGGGAACTACTGGAAGCGGCGCATCGAGGTGGTGATGCGGGAATACCACAAGTGGCGCATCTACTACAAGAAGCGGGTCAGTGGGGGAGGGCCAGGGAGGCCCCAGAGCTTTCCTCCTGCGGCTGCCGGCTACCGCCCGCCTCGGAAGATCCCTGGAAAGGGGATCCTGACCCCCGAGCTTGCGCCCCTCGGGCCCTCCATTCAGTCCCGGGCCGACAGCGCCACCGTGTGGCCACAGCGTCTCCTAGCGGCCTCCTTACCTAGGGGTCGGGTGAGCTCCTGATGGGAAATGGGGGATCTCATGATCCGGTGTCCAACTCTGTGTGTCCCTGCAGCTCCGTAAGCCCAGCAGGGAAGATGACCTCCTGGCCCCTAAGCAGGTGGGTGCTCTGTAAGTCCAGCAGGCAAGGGCTCTAGCGGCTGCTGACGGCTCTGTCTCCCTAGGCGGAAGGCAGGTGGCCGCCGCCGGAGCAATGGTGCAAACAGCTCTTCTCCAGTGTGGTCCCCGTGCTGCTGGGGGACCCAGAGGAGGAGCCGGGTGGGCGGCAGCTCCTGGACCTCAATTGCTTTTTGTCCGACATCTCAGACACTCTCTTCACCATGACTCAGTCCGGCCCTTCGCCCCTGCAGCTGCCGCCTGAGGATGGTGAGGGTCTGAGAAAGGGCAGGGGAGAGGGGGCTGCTGCTGATGTCGCCACTGCTGCCTCCAGCCTACGTCGGCAATGCTGACATGATCCAGCCGGACCTGACGCCACTGCAGCCAAGCCTGGATGACTTCATGGACATCTCAGGTGGGGCGAGCCCCTCCCCAGGTCGGGTGGACAACTGCTGTTGCCCTGTGTGTCTGAATTACAGATTTCTTTACCAACTCCCGCCTCCCACAGCCGCCCATGCCTTCAAACTTCCCAGAGCCCCCCAGCTTCAGCCCCGTGGTTGACTCCCTCTTCAGCAGTGGGACCCTGGGCCCAGAGGTGCCCCCGGCTTCCTCGGCCATGACCCACCTCTCTGGACACAGCCGTCTGCAGGTGAGCTCACCCCACCCCGTCCAGCCCTGTGTCTCTCTGAGTGTCTGTCTGTCCCCCCAACCAGGCTCGGAACAGCTGCCCTGGCCCCTTGGACTCCAGCGCCTTCCTGAGTTCTGATTTCCTCCTTCCTGAAGACCCCAAGCCCCGGCTCCCACCCCCTCCTGTACCCCCACCTCTGCTGCATTACCCTCCCCCTGCCAAGGTGCCAGGCCTGGAGCCCTGCCCCCCACCTCCCTTCCCTCCCATGGCACCACCCACTGCTTTGCTGCAGGAAGAGCCTCTCTTCTCTCCCAGGTTTCCCTTCCCCACCGTCCCTCCTGCCCCAGGAGTGTCTCCGCTGCCTGCTCCTGCAGCCTTCCCACCCACCCCACAGTCTGTCCCCAGCCCAGCCCCCACCCCCTTCCCCATAGAGCTTCTACCCTTGGGGTATTCGGAGCCTGCCTTTGGGCCTTGCTTCTCCATGCCCAGAGGCAAGCCCCCCGCCCCATCCCCTAGGGGACAGAAAGCCAGCCCCCCTACCTTAGCCCCTGCCACTGCCAGTCCCCCCACCACTGCGGGGAGCAACAACCCCTGCCTCACACAGCTGCTCACAGCAGGTGAGGGCCAGCAACGGGGAGAGGAAAGCCTGCCCAGTAGCCTCACGGTTCTGCCCGTGCACAGCTAAGCCGGAGCAAGCCCTGGAGCCACCACTTGTATCCAGCACCCTCCTCCGGTCCCCAGGGTCCCCGGTAAGATCTCGGGCACTGGGCGGTGGGGCTGTTCAACCCGACTCTCCGCCCTTCTCCACCCCAGCAGGAGACAGTCCCTGAATTCCCCTGCACATTCCTTCCCCCGACCCCGGCCCCTACACCGCCCCGGCCACCTCCAGGCCCGGCCACATTGGCCCCTTCCAGGCCCCTGCTTGTCCCCAAAGCGGAGCGGCTCTCACCCCCAGCGCCCAGCGGTAAAGAGAGGGGTTGCAGGGATTGGGGGAATTCTTTCTGTGGGTCTGTCTGTCCCTACCACAGGCAGTGAACGGCGGCTGTCAGGGGACCTCAGCTCCATGCCAGGCCCTGGGACTCTGAGCGTCCGTGTCTCTCCCCCGCAACCCATCCTCAGCCGGGGCCGTCCAGACAGCAACAAGGTGGGCACCATCCCCCACCCCAAGATCGGTTTTCCTAGGCTCACCCAACTCTCTGCTCCCCGAGACCGAGAACCGGCGTATCACACACATCTCCGCGGAGCAGAAGCGGCGCTTCAACATCAAGCTGGGGTTTGACACCCTTCATGGGCTCGTGAGCACACTCAGTGCCCAGCCCAGCCTCAAGGTGAGCCCCGGGCCCAGGCTGGCACCCCCAAAACCTGCCTGAGCCCCCCTGGTGGCGTCTGCAGGTGAGCAAAGCTACCACGCTGCAGAAGACAGCTGAGTACATCCTTATGCTACAGCAGGAGCGTGCGGGCTTGCAGGAGGAGGCCCAGCAGCTGCGGGATGAGATTGAGGAGCTCAATGCCGCCATTAAGTAGGCAGGGTCCAGGCGGGTGCTGGGACCAGCCCCCAGCCCCTGACCCCTGCCCTGCCCCCAGCCTGTGCCAGCAGCAGCTGCCCGCCACAGGGGTACCCATCACACACCAGCGTTTTGACCAGATGCGAGACATGTTTGATGACTACGTCCGAACCCGTACGCTGCACAACTGGAAGTTCTGGGTGGTATCCTCCCTCAAGCCCATGGCTGGGGGGCTGGACCACAGGCAGCTCCTTGACCTGGGCCCAGTTCAGCATCCTCATCCGGCCTCTGTTTGAGTCCTTCAACGGGATGGTGTCCACGGCAAGTGTGCACACCCTCCGCCAGACCTCACTGGCCTGGCTGGACCAGTACTGCTCTCTGCCCGCTCTCCGGCCAAGTACGTGAGCCATCTCCCTGCCTGCTAGAGGGTGTCTGTCTCTCTCTCTCTGTCTCCCACCCAGCTGTCCTGAACTCCCTACGCCAGCTGGGCACATCTACCAGTATCCTGACCGACCCGGGCCGCATCCCTGAGCAAGCCACACGGGCAGTCACAGAGGGCACCCTTGGCAAACCTTTATAGTCCTGGCCAGACCCTGCTGCTCACTCAGCTGCCCTGGGGGCTGCTTTCCCTGGGCACGGGCTCCAGGGATCATCTCTGGGCACTCCCTTCCTGCCCCAGGCCCTGGCTCTGCCCTTCCCTGGGGGGTGGAGCAGGGTCCAGGTTTCACACTTGCCACCTCCTGGAGGTCAAGAAGAGCAGAGTCCCCGTCCCTGCTCTGCCACTGTGCTCCAGCACCGTGACCTTGGGTGACTCGTCCGCTGTCTTTGGACCGCTGTGTTTCAATCTGCAAAATGGGGATGGGGAAGGTTCAATCAGCAGATGACCCCCAGGCCTTGGCAGCTGTGACATTGGGGGCCTAGGCTGGCAACTCCGGGGGCTCAACGGTGGAAAGAGGAGGATGCTGTTTCTCTGTCACCTCCACTTGCTCCCCGACAGGTGGGGCACAGACCTCTGTTCCTGAGCAGAGAAGCAGAAAAGGAGGTTCCCTCTCTCTGCTCCTTCACTGCTGACCCAGAGGGGCTGCAGGATGGTTTCCCCTGGGAGAGGCCAGGAGGGCCTGATCCCAGGAGACACCAGGGCCAGAGTGACCACAGCAGGGCAGGCATCATGTGTGTGTGTGTGTGTGGATGTGTGTGTGTGGGTTTTGTAAAGAATTCTTGACCAATAAAAGCAAAAACTGTCTGCTGGTTTGTTGGTGTGCTGGTCAGTGTCTC